GGGAGGCCGAGGCGGGCGGATCACGAGGTCAGGAGTTTGAGACCAGCCTGGCCAATATGGTGAAACCCTATCTCTACTAAAAACACAAAAATAGCCGGGCGTGGTGGTGGGCGCCTGTAATCCCAGCTACTCGCGAGGCTGAGGCAGGAGAATTGCTTGAACACGGGAGGCGGAAGTTGTATTGAGCCAGAGATCGCGCCATTGCACTGCAACCTGGGCGACCGAGTGAGACTCCGACTCAAAAAAAAAAAAAAGTAGCATTTGAGTACCTTTTTTTTCCTTTTCTTTTCTTTTTTTTTTAGAGGAAGGGCACCCAGGCTGGAGTGCAGTGGCACCATAATAGCTCACTGCACTCTGCAACTGCTGAGCTCAAGAGATTCTCCTCCATCAGCCTCCCTAGTAGCTGGAATTACTGGCGTGAGGCACCATGCCCGGCTTATTTTCTTATTTTTTTGTAGAGGTGGTTGGAGCGGGGGGACTGGGGAGGGTCTCGCTATGTTGCTCAGGCTCGTCTCGAACTCTTGCCCTGAAATGATCCGTCCTCGGCCTCGCAAAGCGCTGAGATTACAGGCGTGAGCCACGGCGCCCAGCCTTGAATAGTTTTTCACATGCATTGCACGTTATTTCCTTTTATTCTCTAGTTTTTGGGTCCAGTCTTAAACCTGGGAAGGGATTCATTTGGGGGGGTCACACCAGCGGGCATCCTGGCTCAGGCGGAACTCTGGCTCCAGACAGTGCGCCCAGGACCAAACGGTCAACCCCGGCCTACTCCCGCCCCTCCCAGATCCTCCCCTCCTCGGACGCTCCCGCGTCTTCCTCTCGCTCAGGCACTGAGGGGCGGGGAGATGGGTGTTAAAGAGGGGATATCACCAATCAACGTGCGCCTCCGGGAAACAGCGCTTCGCACTGGCTGGTTGGGTCTGACGACGTGGCCACTGTCCAATCCTCATGCTAGAGGCGGGGCTAAAGGCCAGTGGCGCAAGCAGAAGGAGGAGCGCAGCGGCTGCAAGCACGTGACCGGGGCCTGAAGCCGGAAGCTACCTATCTGGTAGGGAGCTCCCCCAGCACCGAAGACTGCGATGGTGAGTGAGGACGCATGCGCGAGAGGACCCGCCGGGGGTTCAGCGTCTCTGCTCCCCAGTCTGTGTGGTTTCCCCCTGGTGGGCCTGCGCTCCACCCTCACCTCCTATCCTGCTTCTCACGACTTGCATCTTTACCCACTAGACTTCTGCGCTGACCCAGGGGCTGGAGCGAATCCCAGACCAGCTCGGCTACCTGGTACTGAGTGAAGGTGCAGTGCTGGCGGTGCGTTCTGGGAAAGGGAGGGGGTCCCTTAGCCCGCCCCTCTCCCTCCTCCGTCTGCATGCAGTCATCTGGGGACCTGGAGAATGATGAGCAGGCAGCCAGTGCCATCTCTGAGCTGGTCAGCACAGCCTGCGGTTTCCGGCTGCACCGCGGCATGAATGTGCCCTTCAAGCGCCTGTCTGGTGAGCCCCTGCCCCTGCCCTTGGTGGTGGTAGTGCTCCCTTCCCTCTCCTGGGGCGGGGGAAGGTGTGTCTCTCCTCCAGTGGTCTTTGGAGAACACACACTGCTGGTGACGGTGTCAGGACAGAGGGTGTTTGTGGTGAAGAGGCAGAACCGAGGTCGGGAGCCCATTGATGTCTGAGCCTGCCGGAGGGCGAGGGTCGGAGAAGCGGATTGGGTCCTGGGCCTCTGTGATGAGGCAGGCACACCTGTCGGTCTTGGCTTGCTGCTAGAACTAGGGCCTTCTGCTCGCCCACCTCCCACCCCTACCTGGACGGGCCCAGGCTTGGGGACTCTGAGCTGTGTTAAGGAGAACAAGGGCAAGGAGACCTCCCTTTGTGCTCCCTCACTCCCTAATAAACATGAGTCTGATGTTCTCCAGCCCAGGGACATGTGTGTTTAGTGTTGGAATG